AGTTTAATCCCAATTCCCCACCTCAGGTGTCTGAATACCCTCCATATCTGACCAAATTCCAACACCTGCTCCACCCCACCCCCATCCCCGATGTGGATCAACTTGGCCCACCCTCAGCAGGAATCCTGTTAGGTCAGGGAAGCCAGAACCCCCACTTGATGTCCCCTTCTCAATGACTTTCCATCCACCGTCCCCCACACTGCTCCTTGGCTATAAATCCCCACTTTTCCTTATTATTTTCGGACCCCAATCTCTCTCCCCTGCTGCAAAACCTCAGTGCAGTCCCTTACATCTAAGGAAATGGTTCTGAATAAAAGTCTGTCTTACCGTTTTTAAAACGTCAGAATGTTTTCAGATACGTGTGTGTATATATCTCCATATCTGTAAATATATATAAATATAGATATAGATATCTCCGAAGAGAAGGTTTTCCAATGTGCACTTTTTCTTCTTGCACATTGCGATCTTAACCCTCAAGCACATCTGGAAAAAGCTTCCATGAGGATACAGCCTGGGATGGATTTGTGGGCGAGGTGTAGACCACGATACCGGGTAACGTGCCCTGTGTTTTCTGGACACAGAACTGTAAGATTTCAAAAAGACCCAATCAATGATTCTAACCCAACTCTACATATATTTACTCAAACACAGTATTCCTCCCTGACTAGTGGTTAACGGACTTGCTTTAGGCGGCCCCAGAGGCGGTGGCCAGTTTAGCCACCTCCCGAGGAACCTGCGCAGTCCCGACGCTCACCAAGCGCTTTCCTGGCGGTTACAGGGTTGGGGGCAGCGCAGAACCCGCTTCTGCCCTTATCAGGAGCCCGGACCTGAGCTGGACTCCACCACCTCGTCCCCACCCACCCTGGAAGCCAGAAACCCCAAGCATCCTCCCTCCCTCCCCTGCTGGCCACTACGAATAAACCAGACATACAATTCGCGCCTAACGGCTTAGCCAGAAATGCCACCCGCAGTCGGGCCCCGGGCCGGAAACCTCCCCGACGCGGGGCCGCGTGCAGGGGAAGGGGCGGGCGCAGGCTGCGGGGTCGGCACGGAAGATGCACGCGAGGCTCCTGGGGCTCTCGGCCCTGCTGCAGGCGGCCGAGCAGAGCGCGCGTGAGTGCGGCAGCCCGAGGCTGTGCTCACCCACAACCTGCTTGCCTTTCCCCTTCTCACCCAGGCCTTTACACCGTGGCTTACTACTTCACCACAGGACGGCTTCTGTGGGGGTGGCTGGCCCTTGCTGTCCTCCTGCCCGGGTTCTTGGTCCAGGCCCTGAGCTACCTGTGGTTCCGAGCAGACGGGCATCCAGGGCATTGCTCCTTGATGATGCTGCACCTCCTACAGCTTGGTGTTTGGAAGCGGTAAGAACAGCTGCCTCTTTCACCTCTGGAGCTTACCAACATCTTTTTCATCTTTCTTTTTAAGCCCACAAATCCACTTGTAAATGCAGCATGAGATGACAGAAGAAGGCCTATCTCATCCTTAGCATGCACCTTGGTTTAGCAATTTTTCTTTAGTGAAAGTTCAAGGTTGTCAAAAGGAAAGTTAAGGTAAACTCTAAAGGTATGTAAGACAGGTTCAGCATAAATGGGTGGCTCCGTGTCACGTGCCCTCTGCTGTTCCCTAGGCACTGGGACGCTGCACTGACCAGTCTGCAGAAGGAACTGGAGGCTCCCCACCGAGGCTGGCTGCAGCTGCAGGAGGCCGACCTGTCGGCCCTTCGACTCTTGGAGGCCCTGCTGCAGACTGGGCCCCACCTGCTGCTTCAGACATATGTTTTTCTAGCCTCAGACTTCACAGATATTGTGCCAGGTGAGTAACTGTCACCACAGAGCACAGACTGTGAGCATACCACATCTTTCTGCTTCCCTTTCAGGGGTGAGCACCCTGTTTTCCTGGTCCTCACTCTCCTGGGCACTGGTGTCCTACACTCGCTTCATGGGCTTCATGAAGCCAGGCCACCTGGCCATGCCATGGGCCGCCCTCTTCTGCCAGCAGCTCTGGAGGATGGGCATGTTGGGAACCCGCGTGCTGAGTCTGGTTCTGTTCTACAAAGCCTACCACTTTTGGGTTTTTGTGGTTGCAGGTGAGCTGAGCTAATGATCTGGTCATCTGTTGGACCCTGACGTCTGCACCCGGCTTCTCTGCAGGTGCCCACTGGCTGGTGATGACATTCTGGCTTGTCGCCCAGCAGAGTGACATCATCGACAGCACCTGCCACTGGAGGCTGTTCAACCTGCTCGTGGGGGCCGTGTACATCCTCTGCTACCTCAGCTTCTGGGACAGCCCTTCTAGAAATAGGATGGTCACGTTCTACATGGCAAGTGGCACTTTTCTTTATCCTAACTTTTAGAGGTGTGGTGCCTCTGTCCTGGGTCCCGCAGGTCATGCTGTTGGAGAACATCATCCTGTTGCTGTTGGCCACCGACTTTCTCCAGGGGGCATCGTGGACCAGCCTGCAGACCATAGCTGGGGTCCTGTCTGGATTTCTGATTGGTAAGTCCCAATGTCACCTTCTTCTCTGCATCCATAACCTTGTGGTCTTTTTGTTCTTTTTCAGGCAGTGTCTCACTGGTAATTTATTACAGCCTGCTGCATCCAAAATCCACAGACATCTGGCAGGGCTGCCTAAGGAAGTCCTGTGGCATTGCAGGAGGTGATAAAACAGAGAGAAGAGATTCTCCCCGGGCCACAGATCTAGCTGGGAAGAGAACCGAGAGCTCAGGCTCATGCCAAGGGGCAAGTTATGAACCAACCATTTTAGGGAAGCCCCCTACCCCTGAGCAGGTCCCCCCAGAGGCTGGGCTGGGGACCCAGGTTGCTGTGGAGGACTCTTTCCTCAGTCATCACCACTGGCTGTGGGTGAAACTTGCCCTAAAAACAGGAAATGTGTCTAAGATCAATGCCGCCTTTGGAGATAACAGTCCTGCCTATTGTCCACCTGCATGGGGGTTGAGTCAACAGGACTACCTGCAGAGAAAGGCCTTGTCTGCCCAGCAAGAGCTCCCATCCTCATCCCGTGACCCCTCAACCTTAGAGAACAGCTCTGCGTTTGAAGGTGTCCCTAAAGCAGAGGCCGACCCATTGGAAACCTCAAGTTACGTATCTTTTGCCAGCGATCAGCAGGATGAAGCACCTACCCAGAACCCAGCAGCCACGCAGGGGGAGGGCACCCCAAAGGAAGGAGCTGACGCTGTTTCTGGGACACAGGGGAAGGGGACAGGTGGGCAGCAGAGAGGAGGGGAAGGACAGCAGAGTTCCACGTTGTACTTCAGCGCCACTGCAGAAGTGGCCACATCCTCACAACAAGAAGGCAGCCCAGCTACTCTGCAAACGGCCCACTCTGGAAGGAGGCTGGGAAAGAGCAGCCCTGCCCAGCCTGCATCGCCCCACCCAGTGGGCTTGGCGCCCTTCCCCGACACCATGGCCGACATTAGCCCCATCCTAGGCACAGGCCCATGTAGAGGCTTCTGCCCCAGTGCAGGCTTCCCTGGAAGAACCCTCAGTATCTCAGAGCTAGAGGAGCCGCTGGAGCCCAAAAGGGAGCTAAGTCACCATGCAGCTGTTGGTGTGTGGGTGTCATTGCCACAGCTGAGGACTGCCCATGAGCCCTGCCTCACGTCCACCCCTAAGTCTGAGTCTATCCAAACGGACTGCAGCTGCAGGGAACAGATGAAGCAAGAGCCGAGTTTTTTCATCTGACCACAGTCATGGTGGGATAAGACAACAGGCTGACAAACCAAGCTGGCCATTTGGTACCGTGAGAAAGGAAATCCCACTTCTGACACCTGTGTCCTTGGGCACATCACTGTCACCTCTGAATCTCCATCTGCATCCCTGAAAAATGAAGAAACAGGGCTGGATGATTTTGCAGGTCCAATGCAAACATCACAGACCCCACCCATGCATAGGAGAGACTCTAACATACTTTAGAGGAGGAGAAAGAGATTCCAGTCAAAATTGTCTGCTACCTTTTATGAGCTGTAGGTTCCCTTATTTTATCTTTTTGCTGTGGCTTCTAGGAAACACAAAGGTAAAACCCAGATTCCTATTTTATTTGAGGTTCTTGTTACAATTAGCTTTGCCTCACATTTAGCGGTTATGAATCTCATTTTAATATATTCTAACTGTATTATGTTATGAAATCTCTTGGTAAGATAATTTGCATGCTTTCTGGGAGTAGGTAAGGCCTGTGTGCTTGTAATAACTAACATAACTGAAAGTGCAAATGTCATTCTAAGATTCCCATATCTTTTGGTTAGGGGACAATATTAGAGCTTTTAAAAAGGAAGGGTAGACTCACTTAGCTCAGCCTCACCCATGCTAAGGGCACATGCACACATTTTCTGCAATTCACTCTCAGACCATCAGCATCCTCCTGGCCAGCTGCATAAATGTATTTTTCTGTGAAATGTGCTGCTCCCCTTTGTGCAGGCTGGCCAGCCAAGAGTTCCCTTCCAGCTCCCACTGCTGCTTTCCACCCCATCTCCTTTATGTCCAAGCTTTGTTCCCACTTCCATTCAATGTGAGACACTATCCATGATTTAAGCCCATCCAAAAAGAAGGGAGGAAACGTCCATTCCTCTCGCACTCTCCTTCTCTCTGACTCCTCCACTCTAAAGTGTTCTTTGTGGCTAGGTATTTCCATAATTTCTTTAAGCCTTCCTTTGTAGCTGATTAAGGAAGTCTAGTCATAAACTATCAAAGAGAAAGGCACACAGAGAGCTGGATGCTATTTAGGGATGGGTATTTTTGTTTTGTTTTGTTTCATTTCATTTGTTTATTTGTTGAGACAGGGCCTCTCTGTCACCCAGGCTGGAGTGCAGTGGCATGATCATGGCTCACTGCAGCCTCAACCTCCAGGGCTTAAGCAATCCTCTCACCTCAGCCTCTCGAGTAGCTGGGACTACTGGCAGGTGGGCACCATGCCTGGCTACTTTTTTGTATTTTTTGTAGAGACAGGTTCTTGCCAGGTGGCTCAGGCTGGTCTCCAACTCCTGAGCTCAAGCGATCTGCCCATCTCGGCCTCCCAAAGTGCTGGGATTACAGGCGTGAGCCACCGTGCCCAGCCAGAATGGGTAGTTTTTATTCTCTCCAAACACTTTTGGATTAGGGTACAATATTAGAGCTCTAAAAAGGAATAGTAGAATAACTTAGCTCAGCCTGACACATACTAAGGGCACCTGCAGACACTTTCTGCAATAAGCTCTCAGACCATCAGCATCCTCCTGGCCAGCCACATAAGCCAATCGGGGATGCAGACAAGTGGCTACAAACTTTCCATACAACAGGTGAAGATAACGAGACTTTGGGTCGGATGCAGGGGCTCACACCGGTAATCCCAGCACTTTGAGAGGCTGAGGCGGGAAGATCACTTGAGGCCAGAAGTTCGAGACCAGCCTGGGCAATGTAGTGAGACCCCATCACTACTAAAAATACATAAATTATCCTGGTGTGGTGGCACACACCTGTAGTCCCAGCTGCTCGAGAGGCTGAGGCACGAGAATCAGTTGAACTGGGAGGCAGAGGTTGCAGTGAGCTGAGATCGTACCATGGCACTCCAGCCTGGGCGACAGAGCAAGACTCTATCTAAAAAAAAAGCTTGTTAATAGAACAAAATCATTCATAGTTCCATTCACTGTGCTATCCCAGCATCTCAGTCCTTCCTCCATGCAGTCTCTCGCCCAGCCAGGTGAGAGCATGAGCACTTCCCTGAGTCCTCACCAGCCCTCCCCATTTGTCCTCCAAGACTCCACTCAAACATCTCCTCTTGGTGCCTTCCTGGGCCCTCCCCAGCTCCAGCTCTCCCAGACCTACCCTCTGTCCCCAGGTTGTATTCCACTGCCCTTTGCCCTCTGGTGACCTCTTCCTAAACTTGAAGCCCTGCCTCCCTGAAGGCTAATTAAGGGTTGCAGTCCTCCTTCTGGGCTAACTCCAAGGTCCAGCAGAGTGTCCAGCAAAAGTAGGCGTTAGAGCATTCAACAGCATGAATTCACTAACGAGCGGGGCTGTGGGCATGAATTTCAGCTTGAGTGCATATCCTGGATCAACGGCATTTGTGTTATGGGGTAAAAGTAAGGGTGGGATATGGGGAATTTGCTCATTCTTTTCAAACTTTCTAGCCCTTGAATAGCCTGGAAAGCTAGAAATACTCTTCATTCATTCATTCATTTAAGGAATATTAGTTGAGTATGACAGGCACTGAGTATGCAGAAATCAAGGCATGTACTTGCTGTTCGAGGCCCTGTGGACCAACATCGGCTTCTCAGATGGCTTCCTCACTTCATGCCTCCAGAAAGCATATTGCCCGGTGATGAAAAGGATCAGAAAATATACACTATATTTATTAGAGAAGACTAATAAATGGACACTTAATTCAAAAATGCCTGCTGAGCACCTATCAAATGCTAGTCAT